GCAAAGCCGCACAGGAAGTAGAAGGGACTGCTCACAGCCTCAGAGGGGCCAGGAGGGCAGACAGCCCCTCCGTGGCTTCCCTCCCTAGAGAGCCCCCAGCCTCTGCTCATACACCTCTGGTGACAGGGAGCTCACTGCCTCTGCTGCAGCCCGGCCGGGCCATGGCTGGCCAGCTCTGACTGCTAGACGTGCTTCCTCAAGCCGAGATGAAATCTCTCTGTGTAATTTCCTCCCATTAGTCCTGTCTCTGCCCCCAGGCCCCTACATGGCCAGCCGGCTCCTCCAACCTGCAGACATCTGGAGATGGCCATCTCTTGGCAAGAGGAGTCACCACTCAGGCTGAACGTCCTGGCAGCCTCAGCCTGGCCTCAGAAAGCAGGATTCCTGGTGCCCTCCCCACCCTGGTCCCCACTCTCCACCCATGACCCCTGCAAGATTGCAGGATTGCAAAGGCAGCTGCTTGCTCAGGCAACAGATGCTACGCACCATGACAGGCCTGGTCCTGAGCTCAGCCCTGCTGCCTGGGAACAATAAGTGACAACAGTCACCACTCAGCAAGTATCTACTCTGCCCTAGACATTGGGCTAAGTACTCTACAAGCAGGAACTCATCCCATCTTCCCAGCTCTTTGAGACAAATATTACTCTTACCCCCACTTAACAGATGAGAAAAAGAAGGCTCCAGGAAGGAGGTGGCTTGCCCAAGGTCCCGCTCACACTGAGTAAGTGGAGAAGCTGATTTCACACCCAGGCTATGAGTTTCAAGCTCAGCTCTTGACCAACAGAAAACAAAGACACAGTAGCAGAGGGACAGGAGACTCACTCACAGGAAACAGAGGCCAACAGCTCAGGATATGATGGTGGCTTCAATTCTAAAGGCAATGGGACTCCTGAAAGGAGAAAGTATCTCTGCAGACCTGGGGAGGCGGGGAGGCTTCCTGGATTAGGAAGAGACCAGGAATGGGCCTTAAAAAGAAAAAGACGCCTCAGACTGCAGAATGCCCAGCTAACAAACGAACTGGAAACCCGTCCGTCCCCACTCCCAACCCCCACCCTGGGAGCCTGAAGAAACACATTGGACCATTATGCAACAGCCCCATCCCCTGGGCAGAAAGCATTTATTAAGTGCCACAGTATGCTTGGCCCATGTTAGTATCCAGCAGGGCCACAGATGAAGGTGCCATGATCCCAAGAAGTGAGAATCCATTTGGGCAGGCGGGAGGCCTGGTTAGAGCTGTGGTGAGCAGTGACTACAGGATCTGGTACAGGTCCTCTTCAAATTTACCCTGCCCACCACATCCCGTTGCTCCTTCCCCTACTACCCCTGTTGTCCTGGGCTGGAGAGGGGTGAATATGGAATAAGAGGGTGAGCTTTCCTCGGGGCACTGAGCCAGGAAAGTCTTGAAGCCCCATGCAAGGCAGTGGGTCATATACTGGGAGGTAGTCTATTCTAGGAGAGAGGGCAGACAGGGAGAGCCAGTGTCCTGGGGAGGGAATACTTGGAGGAATTGTCCTAGGTGGCAGGGGTTGGAGGACTGCAGGAACTGAGACATGAAAAGGTGCCATTCTAGGCAAGGTTCAATGGATGGCCAAACTCTCCCCCAGGGCCTAGTTCACCTAGGTCCCAGGGACCCTATGGGGTCAAAGTCCACCATCACCCAGAGTGTGGCTTACTGCCCCACCCGGAAAAGGCCACATCCTCTTTAATCCCTCTTCTCTCCTAGGCTGACCTAGGACCTCCTTCCTCCAGGAAGCCCTCCCTAACTGCCATGTTGTGTGCCATGACATGCATAAAACAGCCAGGAGGGTTTCTGAACCCCTGGCTCCCAGAGCCTCTTTAGCGCCTGATGTCTTCCACAAGATGGTGAGTTGCCTGACGGCAGGTACGGGGCCTGCTAACTACTTCCTGGATTCTAAGTGATCACTGCTATGGATGATCGATCCATCCTTCCATTCAGCCATCCATCCAAAAACTTCTGAGCACCGCAGGTTGCCAGTTCTGTGCCAGGCCCTAGGGATAAGCAACAAAGCCCTGTATAGCCCTGTCTTAAAAAGCGATATTGAATAGTTCTTTCTCAATAAGACATTCCTCTCTCAGTGTGTCTGAGGCTGTCTCCCCAGGCCACATAGGATTTAGTGCAGGCGTATTCCTCTGTGAAGCTGCAGGTGACCCCCACATGAACACCAGGCCTTGGTGTGCTCCACCTTCTGCTGCATTTGTGACGCCGCTTGTCTCTCACCTCTGGTCTCAAGGCCATAAGCTCTTCATGGCATCCTTAGAACTTAGAGACACCTGGCCAGGTGCGGTGGCTCACGCTTGTAATCCCAGCACTTTGGGAGGCCAAGGTGGTTGAATCAGCTGAGGTCAGGAGTTCGAGACCAGCATGGCCAACATGGTGAAACCCCATCTCTACTAAAAATACAAAAATTAGCCGAGCGTGGTGGCAGGTGCCTGTAATCCCAGCTACTGGGTAGGCTGAGGTAGGAGAATTGCTTGAACCTGGGAGGCAGAGGTTGCAGTGAGCCGAGATCGTGCCACTGCCCTCCAGCCTAGGCAATAAAAGCAAGGCTCCATCTCAAAAAAAAAAAAAAAAAAAAAAGAACTTAGAGGCATCTGCAGCTTCCAGGTGAATTTGGGCCCAAAGAAGGCAGAGGACTGACTTGACTTCACTCGGCAAGCCAGTGTTGGGTCAGGGACTAGGACACAGGCTGGCACTCCCGACCCCTTGGACAACTGGTACACCCGGCAGCCTAGGACCTGGCACACAGTGGCCACTCCACGTTTGCCTTCGCTGTCGCCACCTTGGTGTCTCTGACTCTAGACTCCTTCCTGGGGAAATTCAAGCCTAATGTTTCCTTCTGGTGAGGGAACCCCAAACCCATTCATCAGGAACAATGGCTGGCACAATGTGGGAAAAATAACCCATGGGAATAGTCCTAACAAGCCCTGTGAAGCTCTGGGGCAGCTCTTCTCATAATTTGCCCATCACCTCTCAAGCCAATTTGGCCAAGTTTCCTTAGGATTTCATCAGGAAATATGAACTGCCAATTTTGTTATTAAGTCTTTATTTTAATAACAATTCTTGGTTATTGTATGAAGTCCGAGGGATGGAGCAGGAGGGGAGAACCCACAGAAGAGTCCTTCCTTCCTTATGAAGAAAGAACTGACCCCAAAGCCCCCTTGCTTCATTTTAAGGGCAGCTGCCTGGTACCTGATGCAGAGTAGCAGCATCCCAGCAATTGTGTGTGCTTGCCTTTCTGTAGGTCACAACCACCTACATGCACACACATGGACACACACGCCCCAACAAACAGTGAAACTACACAGAGTTTCCAGAAAGCAAACCGTGTTTCTAGTAACAAACCACAGTCTACCTCTAGGACCTGTAACCGGGTTTTGCCCTGAGAGGATGCTCCATGGGAAGTGCTCCTGCCGAGAGCCAGCAGCCCAGCCTCCCGGCGGCTTTGGGCAAGCCCCAACAGGATGCCAGGCGGGCTGGTGAGCAGGAAGAGACGCCGCTCACAACCTCTCCTTGCTGTAATTTACTAAATCCATCTGGGGCTCCTTTGAGACGTTTTCTGGAAATGCCACATTTCAAGGGTCTCCCTGTCAGAAAAGGTCAGAGTTCACGTGGGCCTTTCATGTTAAAGGAGCTTGAAAGAAAAGGAAAGGAAATGTATATTTTCAGCTCTAGCCATGATTAAGTGGGCTCAGGCCATGAGAACATTCAGATGATTTACATGACGTTACATGAAGAGCCAATTAGCCTAACAACTTCCGAAAAATATCTCGTTCAAGAGCACCCATTAGACACTTGGAATGCACCAGGCTGCTGTTCTAAGCTCTTCACTAGGGTACAGTGGTTCATCTCGACTGCACTCCAACAGAGCAGGGCAGGCCTGCGTATGACATCCATTTAACCTATGGGGAGACTGAGGCTCAGAGAGGGTCAGCAATCTGCCTGGGGTCCCACAGCTAGTAAGTGGCACGGCAGAGATGGAAACTTAAGACTGCCCAAATCTAAAGCTGGAGCTCATCTGCTCCAACAACCCTCAAGCCTTGGGAGTCCTGACTTAGTCCTGTTTCCAGCATCTGACTAGTGCAAGCTCATTTGCGTGAAGATGAAGCCTTATTAAATCACCAGCCCTGGCCTGGTCTGGATGAATCCAGAAGACTCTGGGGCCTCCTTGCAGCTGGTCCTGGTCCTGAAACTCCCCGGTCACCTCCAGGGGGGCAACCACAGCAGATTGCACTCACTACCCTGTGGAAGAACCCCAGTGTCTATCATCTGTGTATGTGATCTGAGCCAATTCCCAGAACAGGTGGCCTCGGGTGGGCTCAGCAGAGAGATGGTACACACTGAGATCTGTCTGGTTCAAGGGAGAGATTCTAGGCCCTCTCTGCCAGCAAAGGTCTTGGGCCCCCTATACAGACCACCAAGATGATTCCCTAATCCTGTTGATGGCCCCCTTCATGCAACATGAGCCACCCAGAAAGTCAGGGCTCCATATTAGTGACAGCTTATTTGTCAGCATTTGTCTGCCAAGACCACAAGGCAAATAAGGACTCCCTCTGGAATTTTATAATGGAACACTAGAGTGTGATAGTTAGGATGTGGGCTCAGGAGTCAGACTGCCTGGGTTTCAAATTCTGACACCTTCATTTTCAAGCTGTGAGAACTTAGGTGACTTCATCTCTCTGAGCTTCAGTTTCCTCATTAGTCAAATGGGGATACGAGTCCCTATGTCACAGGGTTGGTGTGATGATTAAATGAGATAATGTGTGTGAAGCTCTTGACAGGATGCCTGGCACATAGTAATCACTCAGTATATGAGGTTGGTCGTTGTGTAGACGATGGTGAAGGAATCAGTGCTGACTAGACCAGGGACTCCTGTGGGGCCGCACCAACTTCTGGGGAACAAATCAGAGCTCTTGTTCCTTTCCAGCTTTCCAAACCCTCCTAAGCCATCCAGGCCCACATGAAATCTACCTCCTTCAGGAAGCCACCCTGACTACTCTAGTCCACATTGATCTCACCATATCTGAGCTCTTTCTGTCCATTACCTGTATAGACTACTCTAGCACCTAAATCGGCTCTAATAACTCTTCAGCTTCTCAAAGCAGCCAATGGCTCCTGGAAGGCAGACACCTCTAGCCCTTCCCTCTCCACAGCCCAAGCCAGGGCTAGGTACACAGTAGATGATCCCTTAGCAAGCCTTCAGACTGATTTCAGTGTGGCTGTGGATGCCTGTGACTCAGCCCTTCTCTCCCTCACGCCTCCTCACAGTCCCACTCTCCCTACTCACCCACCCTCTCCTCTGGTTCCAGCCAGCAGGGTGGGGAGTTGGAGCTATGACCCCATAGGACAGTTGTTCCCAGACTATAAAATGTCCAAAGAAACTTGAGGGTGGGGGAGTTAACAGATGGGGAAAAAAATGTTCCTTATGTTCTTTCACCAAATAAAGACATGAAAAAAAACACTTGTCCCACCACCATTTTAGTAAAGAAAGGATGTTTTCACACCAATAAAGCAGTAAGGGCATAATCCTTGATTAAAGGCTAATACGAAGCTGGAAAGTTTTAACCTTATTGAGAAAACAAAACAAAACAAAAAGAACCTCACTGTTGTTGTGACTTTTCTCCTTTCTCCAAGGACTGGAGAACACTTCAGCCTCCACTGATCTGTGTCGGTGGAACTCATGGGTCTGGGGACAGCTATTCTGGAGGACGTTCCTGCTGAACCAGGGTTCCCTACAAACACATGAGGACCCCTAAAGCCATTGGGTTGGGCAGATCCGGATTCCCTTTCAGCTGTCCCAGAGGAGGCTCACCCTATGCCAGACCCTACCTATAACCTCAGGAGTTGAGGTGGCGGAGGCTCTGAACTCCCGTCCCTGTACCTCTCCCCTCCGGGCAGGGCCGAGCCCCCCCTTCCCCGCCAATCCGGAGCAGATGAGGCGAGACTAAGCGGCAAGCCCACCCTGGGAAGAGGCTGGGGAGACCTAATGGGCAGGGTCCCCCTCATCTCCATCACCAAGCTGAGCACTCGTGCCCATGCCACCCCCCAGCCCCAGCCTGGGGAAAGGAGGAAAAGTGGGCACCCTAGCCCGGAGGTGGCGGGGGAGGGGGGTGTGGGGGCTGGTGTCCGAGACACCCGGCTGGGCGGGCACAGATAGGATCTGAACACAGGGAAGCATGGCCTAGCTCTTTGATCCACAGCCAGCCACGCTGGGCCTGGACCCGGAGGGAGGCACGGCTGTCTTCCGGCCCGGCTTTGCACCGCTGCCAGGGGTCCTGTGGGGCCCTCAGAGGGAGAGGCGTCCAATACCCGGCCCTCCCCCAAATACCCTCTATCCCAACTGCTCTCAGAAGAGGCGTGAGCGTCTACAGTGAACCCAGCACAGAAACCTGCTAGGGGAGCTGCTGTTGACTGCATCGCGATCCAAAGGACCGGCGTCTTTTGTAGATGCAGGGGCTGAGCCAGGCCAAGCGCGCCGTGGAGGCCCGCGTGGACGCAGACCCGGGTGCCATACAGATGCGCTGGAATCCAGGCACTTTCCCGCGCTCCGCAAATCTAGATGTTTCAGCCTGGATCGAGCGAGGGTTAGAGGGTTAGTCAGGCCAGGGTCAACTTCAGAGTCATGGGCTCCCTAAATGCGACTTCTAGGGTTGAGTTGCTGTGGACGAGCGACCCATGTCGGAATCCCGCGCCCACGTGGCTGCCCAAAGTTCCGAGTCTCCGGGCTGCAGGTTCTAGTCACGGAACCGAGTTGGGAGAGTCATAGGGGCTGGGACTTGGAGGATCGGCTGAGGTCCGGTGCTCTTGGCTGTGTTCGCGGCTCGGAGCCGTCGCCTGACTGAGGGGCCCGTCACAGATGTGTGATGTATAAGCTCTGCACGCAACAGGAGCTCAATAAATGTGCGAAGGGGGGTATACTTATGTTCGCACTGTATGCAGGCGGCCTAGAAGGAAGTCCCTGATTGGCACAGGGATGGAGGATGGGGCAAGAGCCGCAACAGCGCCGCGGAGTTCCAACGCTGCCGGTTCCCTGGGGTACGAGCACAGCCTCAAGCAGCCTCAAGCCCTAGGAAGCCCCCAGTTCAAAGCACAGGGCGCATTGGAGCCTGGGCACGATACAGTTCACACCACGGCTGCGATGGTAAGCCACGCCCAAGTCCCAAGGGCCTAGGGCGCCCCTCACTCCCCTCCGGTTCTCCCTCCAGGCTCTCGGGCGGGAACACGCTGCGCAGAGACTCTTCCCGGACAAACTTCCAGAGCCCCTGGAGGACGGTGAGTTTCTGCCCGGCCCGGCTTCCCTTCGTTGGTGTGTCTGACCCAGCTGTGGTTTTTCCAGGCCTGAAGGCCCCGGAGTGCACCAGCGGCATGTACAAAGAGACCGTCTACTCCGCCTTCAATCTGCTCATGCATTACCCACCCCCCTCGGGAGCAGGGCAGCACCCCCAGCCGCAGCCCCCGCTGGTAAGTGGACCCCGCAGCCAGTGCCGCCCTGTCACACTCACCCACCCTCCTTCTCATTTTTCAGCACAAGGCCAATCAGCCCCCCCACGGTGTCCCCCAACTCTCTCTCTACGAACATTTCAACAGCCCACATCCCACCCCTGCACCTGCGGACATCAGCCAGAAGCAAGGTACAAGCCTGGGATGGGGAGGGGCCCAGTGATAGCCCACTCACTCAGCTTCTCTCCTCTGCAGTTCACAGGCCTCTGCAGACCCCTGACCTCTCTGGCTTCTACTCCCTGACCTCAGGCAGCATGGGGCAGCTCCCCCACACTGTGAGCTGGTGAGTGTGGGCCCAATGGGAAAGGGGTACCGTGGCTCAGTGTTAACTTTCTTCCTGCCTCCAGGTTCACCCACCCATCCTTGATGCTAGGTTCTGGTGTACCTGGTCACCCAGCAGCCATCCCCCACCCGGCCATTGTGCCCCCCTCAGGGAAGCAGGAGCTGCAGCCCTTCGACCGCAACCTGTGAGTGAAAAGACAATGATGGCAGGGGGTGTGCTCCTGAACAATCTGGATTTGTGCCCCTCAGGAAGACACAAGCAGAGTCCAAGGCAGAGAAGGAGGCCAAGAAGCCAACCATCAAGAAGCCCCTCAATGCCTTCATGCTGTACATGAAGGAGATGAGAGCCAAGGTCATTGCAGAGTGCACACTTAAGGAGAGCGCTGCCATCAACCAGATCCTGGGCCGCAGGGTGAGACCATGGGCAGGTGGGCTGGCAGGGATTGCACCCCACCTGCCCCTCTTCCCTGTTGCAGTGGCACGCGCTGTCGCGAGAAGAGCAGGCCAAGTACTATGAGCTGGCCCGCAAGGAGAGGCAGCTGCACATGCAGCTATACCCAGGCTGGTCAGCGCGGGACAACTACGTGAGTGCCTAGTGACACACAGCAGGGGTGGGGATCTGAGCATCCCTCCTTTTGTTCCCTGCAGGGGAAGAAGAAGAGGCGGTCGAGGGAAAAGCACCAAGAATCCACCACAGGTGAGACCTTCTCTCAGCAGCAGTGGAGGCTCCTGCTCTACCCCTCTGGCATGGCTGTGAGCAGACCCTGGCTCGCCTAAGAAATGCCGTGCTCGCTTTGGCCTCAACCAGCAGACGGATTGGTGTGGTCCGTGCAGGTGGGTTTGTCCCCACCATCGTTCTCCCTTTGCTTTAAGCTGCTTCCCTGACTCTGCACATGTTCCACTGGGCCTGCAGCCCACTCCTTTGGCCCCTCAGCCCACTAGCATACTCAGCAGATTGGGAGCCCAGGCCTCCTGAGAATAGTAGTAAATACTGAACACAGCGCGTGGAGAAGACCACTTGGGTCTAAGTGCAGGAGGATTGGAGAGAAAGACACAGAATGTTCCAGAAAGGAAGGACAGACTCAAGAAGGCAGCTCTGATGCCAGTGGGCCTAGCAGGTCCTCAGCAAACAGACAGCTCAGCCACCACTAAGGGGGCCTGGAGCCCATTCTACCAGGCCTCAAAGTCATTATGGCCCATGGGCTCCCTCACTTCCTCTTCAAGATGGGATCCCTGCCTGTACCATCCTGAGCCCTTAATCTGAAAAAGCAAGGTGACAACAACACAGAACCATCTGGTTGCCAGGTAGCCTTATGACTTGCTATCTTGTACCTACTGATACCAAAGGGCTGGAGAGGCTGGGGGAGAGGACCCAGGGGGTACCCTGGGCTGTCTGAGGGAAAGGGCTCATGTGTTTCACCATACAACAGAGAAATACTTGTGGGTGTGACAAGGTTTACCCAACAAGTGGTTAAAGTTTCCTCAGTCAGTTTCAGGCCAGGCCTGGCAGGGCTAAGATAGAGGGTACTCCAGGCAGTAAGGCCACTGGCTCTAAGGAACACTTGTCCAGCCTCTCAGTGTACCCACCACACTCCCTGTCCAAGGGCAAGGAGGAGTTTGGGGTGTGTCTGTGTATCCACATACATATGCACGGTGGGAAACAACCCTGTCTTCAGGGGAAGTTCTATTCCATTCATTCCATCAGAGACAAACTGGCCCAGAGAACTCAAGGATGGTAATGGACAAGAGTCACTGTCCATGTCTTCTTCCTCTAGCCCAGCTTGAGGACTGGGATGGCTGGGCAAGGAAGCCATAGGCATTGCGGCCCCTTGCCTTGGTGCAGATGTGAGTCCCACAAACACATCTGGAGAAGCTCAAAGGCCGGGACTGGGAGATGACTCCCTTGGAAGACAGGAGAGATGACTCCCTTGGAAGACAGATGACAGCCCATAGGCCTAGTGACAAAAGGCCCCTTTGCCACCTTGTGGCTGTTCTGGGAACTGCACCTGTCCTAGGTCTGGGCCAGACCAAGCAGAATGGCAGTCTGAGGACACTGACTTACCACCCAAGTCCCAGGAAGAGAGGACAAGGAATCAGCCAGGCCTGTGCAAAGGCAGCATTTTTTGGTTGTGGTGTATGACTATGAATTCACCCTCTGTTTACAGATAACTCTCTTCACTATTCCTAGGAGGAAAAAGAAATGCATTCGGTACTTACCCGGAGAAGGCCGCTGCCCCAGCCCCGTTCCTTCCGATGACAGTGCTCTAGGCTGCCCCGGGTCCCCAGCTCCCCAGGACTCACCCTCATACCATCTGCTGCCCCGCTTCCCCACAGAACTGCTTACTAGCCCTGCGGAGCCGGCACCTACATCCCCAGGTCTCTCCACTGCTCTCAGCCTCCCAACCCCAGGGCCCCCACAGGCCCCCCGCAGCACCCTGCAGAGCACACAGGTACAGCAACAGGAATCTCAGAGACAGGTGGCCTAGCAGGCACAGGACACCTGGCCGCCTCCAGGAGCCTACCCCCTGAAAGTGACAGAGACCCAGATCTCATGGAAACTGGCCAGGGGTCCTGTTAACGTCATCTCAGGGTCCAGACCCTGAAGATTTCAGAGGCTGCAGGACTTCTGCCTGAACCTGGGGTCATCGATTCAAACTGCTCCAAGTGGTGGGAATCAGATCTGTCTTGATGTGTCATCTAATTAAGGGAATCCCTTGTACCTATGGCTGCCTGCATCTATTCTTTGTACCATCTGTCTTGCCAGCCAGAAGCCTCTGCCTCCCTAGCTTTTCTGCTATAGGTCAGAGATGGGCTGAACTGAGCCTAGCTACCTTCTCTACCCATCTCCCCCATCCCCCACTGCCACACCCTCCCCATTCAGACACTTCATGGACCAAGAATGAGCTGGTTTGTCAAACAACATGTGAGCATGGTCACAAGCACAAAGCTCAAGATGACAGCTCTTCTAAGGAAATGGAGAAGCTCTGTTTATAAAAACAAAAACAAAACCAGCTGCTACTCATAAGTTGGACCAGAGGAAGCCCCTTACTATGATCTCAGGAGCTTGCAAGAAGCAGGAAGGGGAATGGAATAGGTTAAGTTTAGGCCTATCAACCTAAGCAACAGAAATAATCTGACACTACCTTATCAGGCAAATTGGGGAGGGGAGGGTGTATCTAGCTCTAGTTCAAATTATTTGGAAGTGTTCCCTGAGAAACCCACCAGCCTAAGAAGCTCTGGCCCCAGGCTTGTCACTAGCAGCTGCAGTCAACAGTTCAAAGAAGTCATGGCCCAAATCCAGTGTGCACCCCTCCCCATTCACAGAGCCTTTTTCACAATTCCATTTCCAGTTCATCTATGGCAGTCCAGCCAGCTCCTGGGCAGCTTGAGAGGGCAAACCCAAAACCTCATGACAGCCAGAGCCTGTCTTTCAGCATTCAGTCCGCCTGGCCGGCTCCAGTTTCCCCATGGGGCTGCGGGACAGAGGACCATTACAACTAGATCAAGGAGCCCAGAAAACCTCCAGTAGTGGACAACAGGTTTTCACCATAGCCTACGTTAACCCATTTTTGAGCCAAGCTTCAACCCTCAGCCTTGAAAAACAAGTCTTTAATTTAATTTTTGTTTTTTGCCTAAATCCAAAGAAAAAGGGCTGCCGGGCCAGGCGCGGTGGCTCACGCCTGTAATCCCAGCACTTTGGCAGGCCGAGGCAGGTGGATCACCTGACGTCAGTAGTTTGAGACCAGCCTGGCCAACATGGTGAAACCCTGTATCTACTAAAAATACAAAAATTAGCCGGACGTGGTGGTGCGCGCATGTAATCCCAGCTACTCGGGAGGCTGAGGCGGAAGAATCACTTGAACCCGGGAGGCGGAGGTTCCAGTGAGCCGAGATGGCGCTATTGCACTCCAGTCTGGGTAACAGGGAGACTGCATCTCAAAAAAAAAAAAAAAAAAAAAAAAGGGCTGTCCATGTATTCACACACCCCTCAAAAAAAGCCTTTAGTTCCTACTTTAGCCACTGGTTTCTCAGAATCCAAAGATCACATATTCTAGTGTAACACTGCAAGAAGTCTTGAGAAAAAGATTATTGTAGTGTTCAAAATATTTTTGTATTGTTAATGCATCATCATAGAAAAACTTTTAAACATGAGAATAAAGATACTTTTTACTGGGTTTGTTTTTCAAAGCCTGACCCTGAGGAATAA